TGCAACCATCCCCTGTGCTGTACATCCTTCCTCTGTACTGTAATCGTCCCTGGGAGAGAGACCATCCCTCTCCCAAGATATCAAAATCTGCAGAAGATCAAGTCCCTTATATAAAATGACATAGTATTTGCATATAACCTATGTATCTCCTCCTATATACTTTCAATAATCTCTAGATTACAATACCTAATACAATGTAAATGCTAAGTGAATAGTTGTTATACTATGTTGTTTTTTAAATTTTCATTATGCTTTATTGTTGTTATTTTTTTATTTTTTTTTCTGAGTATTTTCCAACCTGGTCGGTTGAATTCCAAGGATGTGGAACTGTGAATATGAAAGGCTGACTATAAAATCTTTTACAATTGAGGAAATAATGCAGTGTAACAAGTACATTGTAAGCTTATTAAACACGGTGTGAACATTATGTTCTTAGTAAAATAATATTTGACTGGATACTAAGAATGGAGCTTATGTCTGGTATCAATATTTATTGGGAAATATCACACTAGAATGTAGTGGTCTATGATGGAGGAAATTTTGTGTCACCCACCCCTACATTTTAAAAGCAAGGCCTAGACCCTCTTCTTGATATATAGTAGATATTCAGTACATACTAGTTGTTCTGAGTAAATTCATGAGATCACAGCTGCTCCAATAATCTGGGAACCCAAGACAGTAAAATATAAGCCAAGTCTCTGAAGTCTATTTAAGATTAGAAAACAGCAAAGCCAAATTTTCAGCTGCATGCTAGAGAGATAAACAGGTTTATCAATTTATTTCTTAAATTCAAGTGTAATCACATCCACAAAGCCTTTTGCTGAAATTCCCCTTTTGATGAAACTCGTGTCATCACATCAAATAACTCTAGTGGCACAGACTTAACTCAAGGTCCCCAGCATTGTTGATGGGCAGTGGCCTTGACAGGGACAGTATTGACATAGTGCTTTTGACCATTGTTGTGTCTTTCTTTGGGGCTGTCCCAAATGCTTACTATTCATTACATTCTTTTTTTTTTTTTTTGCTGTTGTCATTGTTGTTCCTACCCTGTCTTCCTGGGAGCAATGGTAGCCTCTTAAATTTACAAACAACCGAACCAAGGCAACAAGATGTGAGGGCAGGGCCAGGCTATGCAGTGGGTGTGGCAGAGACTCCACCCCCCTGGCTGAGTTTCTCTGAGATAGATAAAACCACCTGGGACACTTCTCCACTCACTAGCTGTGTGACTTTAGGCAAATTACTTAACCTTTCTGTGTCTCATTAGTCAGATTAATGGAATGAAGATAGTAATAGTAGCATTTTCTCTTAGGGGTGCTGTGAGGATTTAATGAGGTGATACATGTAAAGTGTTTACAGCCCGGGAGGTCAGGGGGATGAGATGAGCATCCTGGTTGGACAGGGCCGTGGGCCTCAAACTACTGTAGTGGTGGCTCCAACAGGAGCCTCTCAGAGTATTGCTCATTGGAAGCACAAAGGCCATTCACAGGGACACTGTCATTCACCTTGATATGAGTGGGTCAGGGAAGGCAGTCTGATTAGCAGACACCTGGAAGAAGTGTTTGAACTGCGGGGTTGTGGGGGCTGTGTGAGCCATGCCAGAATCTGAAGGAAAAATGTGGACTGTACAAGGCAGAGGAGAAAGAAAGTGGGGAGAGCCCAAGATGAGAGTGTGCTTTGCTAATTCAAAGAAAAGCAAGAGGTCAGTATGTATGGCTAGGAGTAAATGAAGACAGCAGTGATATGGTTCAGAGGGAGACTGGACCTGCAGGGCCTTGTAGTATGGGTTTTGATCAAGGAGAAAGGAAACTGGCACTTGCTGAGGACACATCGTGTGCTAAGCTCTGGGCTGGGTCTAATCTTTTTAATAATTCTGCAAGAGCAGCTGGTACAGATGAGAAAGAGGAGCTTACATTCTTGCGTATAATCAATCAGGTGGCTCACACATGGCAAAACCAGAATTTAGACAAGGTCTTTTGGATTTCAGAGCATACTCCAGACCTGCTTCAAATTTAGACATTTGTTAATTATCTAGTATTTGAATATACTTGTTTATTTCTTTGCTTCAAGTCAACTGAGATGATACAGGAAAGCTAAATTTCAACTCGCTAATTTGCATGAACACAATTAATGACTGTAAAAAATCTTTTTGGAAGGAAGATTGTACCAGATATGGTTTCATTGCTTGAGCAAATTAACACATCCCCTGTTACCTGGTATGCATTAATCTGGGTTCTTCAGATAAATAGAACCAATAGGAGATAGATACGGATACGGATATGGCTACAGATAGAAAGAGATTTATTTAAGTAATTAACCAACATGGTTATAGGGGCTCAGATGTCCCAAGATCTGCATCTGGCAAGCTGGAGACCCAGGAGAGCTGATCATATAGTTCCAGCCTAAGTCAGAAGGGCTGAGAACCAGGAGAGCTGATGGTATAAGTCTGGTTCAAGTCTGAATCCAAATGCAGGAGAGGACTCATCTTCTAGCTTAAAGACACAGAAGCAAAGAGAGAAAATCCCCCCCCTTTAATTCACCTTTTGTTCTATTCAGGCCTTCAAGGGATCTGTTGAGGCCCATCCATATTAAAGAGTGCCACCCACTTTACTCTTTCTACTGATTTAAATGTTAATTTCTTCCACAGATACCGTCACAGCAACAAACAGAATAATGTTTAACCAAATATCTGGGTACCCCATGCTCCAGTCAAGTTGATACATAAAATTAACCATCACAAATACCATTTTTTATGAATGTAAGTACAATTAAAGAAAATGTCAAGTCGCAACAAGGAGGCTCCCACACTGCACGTGGCTTCTCTGGTCTTGCAGGGAGGCCTGAGCTTGCCTGCCCCAGAGCCCCATTTTTCCTTGCACTGATCAGCTTCTCTAGATTCCTGAGACTTCTTTTGCCTATACAAGTTCTCTCCATTTTCAAAAGCTCTGCCTCATAGGACAACTAAACAGGCAGCATTCTTTAAGATAATCTTGATAAGGGATTTTCAAAATGTGCTATGTCATGGCTGCATGGAAAATGGTCATATTTGTACAGCACACAGAAGAAATGGATGAAGCTGCTTGTAGCCACAGGGTAGTGGCCTGGTGGGGGAGGATGAACTCTAGACATCTTGATTCTACCAACTGTCTCCTTAGACCACAAGTGTACCTTTGCTACATGGTTGGAAAAATCTGATTGAAATCAAGCCATCCATCTTATAGGTGGGAATACTGAGGCCCAGAGAGGGAAAGACTAGAGCTAGAGCCACCTCCTTTTCTCCTGGGACCTGCCTGTGCAGTTCTGGTCATACTGCATTGCCTGTCTGATCCTTTTCTGCCTCCTCATTTCTGAATTATTCATTGGGCATTTGTCACAAACTGTCAGGGACAGCTGACTTGTGTGGGTGTGTGCGTGTATAAGCACATATGATCTTTTCCCAATTAGATAATAAATCATCTGGGGACAGGGTCTTTTTCGTGTTCTCTTTCTTTTCTTATACCCTCCAAATTACCAGGCATATCAGGTCATACTTTTCTATGTATTAAAGTATAAATGAATAATCATCCATCATTAGCCTTTAAAATAAACTGTAGCATCCTCCTACTTCAAATGTCTTTTCTTCCAGAAAGTATTTGCTGATACCTAGCTGTCAATGATCTCTGGTTTGTCTCACCTTCCAAAGCATTTTCTTTGTGACATCGTAGAGCTTTTACTGCTTTCCACCTTATATTAGAGTCATAGGTAGAAATATCCCATCTCCTTTTCCAATGACGTGATCACCTTGAAGGTAGAATACATGTGGCTCGTGTAATACAGTGGTGTTTACTTCACAGGCATTCAATTCTAACTCCGCATTTTAAAATGTCTATTACATATCAGATACTGCACTAGCCGTGTCATTGCAGGAGCTCATTTAAACTCCACAGCGGCTATATAAGGTGCATATCCGCTTCGTTTTTATTATATAAGGAAGCTGATGCTCAAAGAGGGGAGGTACCTAGTTCCAGACTGAGTTGAAGCCAAACTTCTGGTTCCAAATGCCATACCTTTGTTTTAGCCCAGGATCGTTGCCTGCTTATCTTAGCAAATGTTTGTGGAATAAATATGCAAGCCAAGAATAGGTGAGTTAATTCATTTGAAGGCTAGCAAATGCTGAACATAAGTCATTTGTGGCTTTTGGAAATTGTTGTGAAAATACCTTTATACTGTAAAAAATGAAAAGAACGTTGATTCTCATGGATCACTTCTGCTCGCCTATGGATTGTCCCTGAAACATCTGCAAGTTCAATTGAAATATGACTTTCAGATGAAAGAATGCTATCACTGTCCCAAGGCTTTCTTTCCTGATTTGTACCAACATCAAAGTAGAAGTTTATACTTTTTCATTTTAATGGTAATCGGTTTCCTTAATAAGTCTTGTCTTTAAGAGGTAAATTCAATCAGCTGCCGTCTGCTATGAGACTGAGTGGTTGTGGCTCCGTGTGTGGGGGGTTGGTGGGGCAGGGCTGTCTTTATTTTTCTGCTCTATTTTCTTCTTATTTCCCTTAGCAATAATTGACCCCCTTGCATGTTAAAGACTCCCGCAAAGGTAGAAGAAGGAAGGCATGCGCAGTGATGCTGGAATCATCTTCCATGTGGTTATCTAAGTGTGGCCTCCAAGGAAGTTACTTCTAGAGCCCAGTTAATTTCTGACTTAATCAGAGCCCGGAAGCCCCAATCATGCTTCTGAATTTGGTAATGACAAGTGTCTTTGCAAACATCTAGGAAGAAAACAAGCTTAGAGGAAGCTTTGACAGACAACAGTAGTTAAGCCCCAGCAACAGTGTGACAGATGCCAGCTGGACAGTGTGATAGGCTCCTGCTCATGGGTGGACATGGCAAGGACTGTCCAGAGGAGAAATGGTCACCTGAGGCTGGAACACAACAAGGGCAGTCTTCCAGTATGACTAGGCACTGAAGTTTTCATGACTCAGCCCATCCACCAAAGGGACTGATCTTAAGAGTTTCAGTCTTAACCTCCCTGTGTGGTGGGACAGACACAGCAACTAATTGGGATGTGTGATTCACTCACATCGGCTCTCTACCTGGGGTCAAACCAGGCATTCAATTCTAACTTTGCATTTTAAAATGTCTGTTACATATCCAATACTGCACTAGCTGTGTCATTGCAGGAGCTCGTTTAAACTCCACAGCAGCTATATAAGGTGCATATCAGCTTCGTTTTATTATATAAGGAAACCGATGCTCAAAGAGGGGAGGTACCTAGTTCCAGACTGAGTTGAAGCTGAACCTCTGGCTTGGCAGCAGGGTAGAGAGCCCTGAGATGTTGGCACAGAGAGTTGAGGAGTGGCCTTTATTATGCCGAGGCCTGCAGGTAGATGAGCTTGATCTTCAGTCATCAGATACTTACGGAATGTCTGCAGGCACTGTGCTTGGCACTGGGGCTAATGATGGTTAATGCATTTTCTGCCCATAGGTGAAGCCTAGTGGAATGCTGTTTCTCAAAATATATTCTTTGATCATGGAACTTGTCCTAGCAGGAGATGCTCAGAAGGCATTCATTCATCTCTTCATTCATTGTACAAAGGCTCTAAAACACTATGTCTGGGTGGGCTCTAGGAACATAACAGTGGGCAACACTGATGTGAGCCTGGCCCTGGAAGCCTGCAGAGTGTCTGATTGTGGGCGAATACAGATAGAACTGGGGATATGATCTTTGTAATCATTTTAAAGGTGTGAATATATGTGTAATGCAAACAAAATTGAAGAGGGAACGTGTACACAATTATTAACCAACTTTAGTGTGTTTCATTTACATCGTGACTGTGTGTCTTAAAAGTTTATGTAAAAAGCATTGCTGCATATTGAAGTCTCTCAAAACTGTCCATGGCAGGTCTGGGCTCAGCAGTGCTTCTCTAGTGGCATCCTTTAATTTAGGCAGGCTTGTGCAACACTGTCCCATCTTGAAGTATTGAAGAAGACTGTATCTCCAGGCCCTGGCTCCTCAAGCTCCCCCTGCCTACAGGAGCCTTTCAGCTGCCTTTCTCTGTGGCTCAATGCCATTCATTGTTTAAGCTACGGTTCAAGGATGAACGACTAAAGTGATTCATTCCTGTATTTGACAGATATTTATTGAATGCCTACTTCATGCCAGGCATAGCTCTAGGCAGTAAGGATAAGACATATCAGTTAAGGAAAAAATGTAGATACTAAATAATAACTTTAATAATGTTAAAGTAACAATAATAATATTTTATTATGGTAATAACATTAAGAAAAAAGTACTAAAGTAATGTATTTATCTTATTTAGGTAATAATTATATTATTATATATAGTATACTATTATAAATAATAATAATAACTTTAAGGTAAGGTAATAAAGGAATATTTATTGCCTTCTAGTATATTAGAAGGTCAAAAGGTCAATGGGAAAAATGGAGCCGAACCAAGGAGATTATGGCTGTTGCAGGGAAGGCCATTGCAGTTGAAAAGGGCGGTCAGGATGGTTCTCATTGAGAAAATGACATTTGAGCAAAAACTATTAAAAGGTGAAGGAGTGAGCACACATATATCTGGGAGAAATGTATTCTAGGCAAAGAGAAAGGGCAGTGGAACTGACAGATTTGAGGACAAGCTAGGAGGCCAATGTGATGGACCTGATAGAACAAAGGAAGAAGAGTAGCTGTGGATGAGGTCGGCAAGGTCCTGGGGGTCCACCCTGAGTCTGATGAAGGGTGCTGCTGGAGAGCGTGTTCTAGCGGAGGGTCCCAGTGGGACTCACATTTTAGTGGCATCACTCTGGCCACTCTATGGCAAGAAAACAACAGGGTGTCAGGGGTGGAACTGGGGGACCCTGGCGGCAGCGTGTTCTTGATGGACTAGTATGGAAGGTATGCAGGGACGCTGGATATATTTTCAAGGTAAAGGCAAAAGAATTTTCTGAAAGATTGAATTTGGGGCGTGAAATAAAGAGGAGGCTCAGATGACTCACTGTTTTTGTCCTAGCAACTAGAAGGATGGAATTGTCATTAGCTGACATGAGAAATAATGTGGGTAGAGCAGGATTGGGAGGAAAGAGGAAGAGTTCTGTTTTGGGCCACGCTGAGTTTGAGTTAGGCATTGGAGTGTAGCTTCTGAGTAGACTGCTGGTTATTGCTGGCAAGGGAGAGGTCAAAGCTGGAAATATAAATATGGTATTTATCAAAATAGAGATGATATTTGAAGGTGTGAAACTAAGGCAAGATCACCAAAGGAGTGAGTCCTGATAAAGTAGAGAGGCTGAAGGGCCAAGTCCTGGGAAGTGCCAATATTAAGAATTTAGAAAAAGAGAAAGAGGCAACCAAAGAGACTGAAAAGGAGCACACATTGACTAGAAGGAAAATTAAGAGACCCTGACCTCCTAGAGATCAAGTAAATAAAGTCTTTCTAAAAGGGATGATAACTCAATTGTGTCAATTATTGCTAATGGGTTTAATAAAGATGAAGAGAGAGTTGACCATTGGCTTCAGCATCGTGGAGATCACCATGTCCTCTGCTCTCACCCCCAGCCCACCCAGCCTGCCTCCTTTGCATGCCATCATGGCATGATCTGCTTATGTTGCTGCATCTCCTGCAAAACATTTTTCTGTCTGCCATCCTGCAGGCACGCTCACTTGTGTGCTTATGCAACATTGGTGAGCACCTCCCATGTGCTAGATGGAATGAGTATGCAAAGTTAAACTTGGTATTTTTCTACCCTCAGATGTCTTACAGCCTAAGGAGAAAAGCAAGGTGTCTAGAATCTGTTACAGCAAAAGAAAGGGATTGAGGGATAGTAAAATTATGAGAGTTCAGAGGACAAAGAAATTTTCTCTGGGAGTCAAGGTTGAGTCCATGGCTGAAGTGGCCTTTAAATTCGGCCTTGAATGCTGGATAGGATTTAGAATTAAACAAATGGAGGAGAAAGAAGAATATTTTAGAAAAAGGGGCATATAGGAGTAAGGGCATGCAGGTGGGAAGGCTGGAAAGGGGACCCTGGGCTGAAGGCGTGGCATACGGAGGAGAAGGAAGAGCGGAGAATGAGGCTAGGATTTGGGCCAGGGACTCAATGAAGAGGGCCTTAGAAAATAGAAGCTGGGCTTTATTTCTTAGTCAGTGGAGGAATCATTAAAGGTTTTTGAGCCATAGAGTGATGCAATAATAGCCGTGCTGCTTTGGGAAGAGTCATCTGGCTGTGTGTGCAGAACTGTCCAGGAGAAAGATAATAAGGGCCTAAATTAGGGCAACAGAAGTGGGAGCAGAGGAGGGGGCGGATGTGAGGCACTGTAGGATCAGAGTTCACGGGCTCAGCACTCCAGAGGGATAGGCACATGGTGTGGATCTGGGTCCCTGGGCCCTCCCTGAGAAACTCGTCAGCCTTTTGAGGTCAGTGGCCTCGGCTGTCCCTTGTGCTTGTCATCCCCACCCCCACCCCATCCTCTTCCAAGCCCATGTGTGCTCAAGCTTCACCTCGTTAATGAAATGAAGCTGCTTATTTTTGGAACTCTGTGATTAACATAGTTTCTGTGTTTAGGAAACAAAAGAACCCTGTGCATTTCAGGACTCTCTACCTGCACTGTGTCCACCTAAAAAGGTGAGAGCTGACGCATCCAGGTCATCTCTGGCTCACAGTAACATGACTTGCATTCCCTTTTTAGCAGGGTACCACCATCTTAAGGACAGAAAAGCTACAGGACTCTAGGAGGCCACCGTCCTGATTTGGGAAGTCCAACTTACTTTGGCCAGACAGCAGCTAAGCTGGTTCATCCCATCAGCCTGGATTGGTGAAACTGAATCACAGGAGATATTTCCAGGTAAGAAACAATTGACTTTCGTTATAACGTGTAATGGTATTTGGTTTTGTGTTGCCTTTCCTAGGTTTGCTGGGATGGGAAACCTGCTCAAAGTCCTTACCAGGGAAATTGAAAACTATCCACACTTTTTCCTGGATTTTGAAAGTAAGTTCCAAAAATTATAATAATGGAAACTTGCACTCTGTCTCTCGGTTTCCCTGTTTCTTAGATGCTCAGCCTACAGAAGGAGAGAGAGAAATCTGGAACCAGATCAGCGCCGTCCTTCAGGATTCTGAGAGCATCCTTGCAGACCTGCAGGCTTACAAAGGCGCAGGCCCAGAGATCCGAGATGTATGTCAATGATCACGCTGAACTGACAACACTTTAAACAGTCAGCTCTACTGTGTTTTTGCAGGCAATTCAAAATCCCAATGACATTCAGCTTCAAGAAAAAGCTTGGAATGCGGTGTGCCCTCTTGTTGTGAGGCTAAAGAGATTTTACGAGTTTTCCATTAGACTAGGTGAGTATGTATTTGTAGTTTTCATGGCCCACCCAACATATCTATTTATCCCTTTGATTTTCAGAAAAAGCTCTTCAGAGTTTATTGGAATCTCTGACTTGTCCACCCTACACACCAACCCAACACCTGGAAAGGGAACAGGCCCTGGCAAAGGAGTTTGCCGAAATTTTACATTTTACCCTTCGATTCGATGAGCTGAAGGTTAGGCCAAATGTGCTGTGAAAATTTAATAAGATGACCTTCGCTCTTGTCCTCTGAATTTCAGATGAGGAACCCGGCTATTCAGAATGACTTCAGCTACTACAGAAGAACAATCAGTCGCAACCGCATCAACAACATGCACGTGAGTCCCTGGGTCGCCTTGACCTTTGCACCATAAATCCATCTTCTCTTCTTATTTTCATCAGCTAGACATTGAGAATGAAGTCAATAATGAGATGGCCAATCGAATGTCCCTCTTCTATGCAGAAGCCACGCCAATGCTGAAAACCCTTAGCAATGCCACAATGCACTTTGTCTCTGAAGTAAGTGAAGTTGAGCAACGAGGTGCTTTTTTAGGACTAATGTACATTTGTGTCTCCCATTTAGAACAAAACTCTGCCAATAGAGAACACCACAGACTGCCTCAGCACAATGACAAGTGTCTGTAAAGTCATGCTGGAAACTCCGTAAGTTAAATCAGAGATGTATTCGTGGTTGAAAGTGACGCCACTGCTGTTTCTTCTCTTGCAGGGAGTACAGAAGTAGGTTTACGAGTGAAGAGACCCTGATGTTCTGCATGAGGGTGATGGTGGGAGTCATCATCCTCTATGACCATGTCCACCCTGTGGGAGCTTTCTGCAAGACATCCAAGATCGATGTAAGAATAGTTGTGAAATGTGCTTTCCAAATATATTAACAAACATTGTGCTTTCTCCTCCTAGATGAAAGGCTGCATAAAAGTTTTGAAGGAGCAGGCCCCAGACAGTGTGGAGGGGCTGCTAAATGCCCTCAGGTGAGCTTCAACCCTGTGTCAGCTCACAGGGACCGCTAACCTCTACCATTCTCTCTCCATCCAGGTTCACTACAAAGCACTTGAACGATGAATCAACTTCCAAACAGATTCGAGCAATGCTTCAGTAGAGCTCTGCTCAAAGAAGAGGATCTATGTGCTGACCTCAGAAGATGTATATGTTTACATAATTTAATACAGATTGATGTTAATACTTGTGTATTTACATAACCGTTTCCTTCTTGTCACTGAAATATATGGACCTTAATTTGTATCCTGACTGACTCAACCCAGCAGAGCATAAATTGACTTGAGAGCCTTACCTTTGATGTCTGAAATGAAACCCCCTTCTCCAAAGGCAAAATTCGGAGACTTTGATCTTTGCTACTGGAGTCCTTTAACAACATCTATAACGATAAAAAATTCCTAATTGTTTGTGGTAGTATTTTAATTCTAGATGTGTTATCTCTCTGGGAAGTATAGTTTATAGAAACACAAAATATTTGATTTCCTGTGTCGGCTCAGCTACAAGAAACACAACTGTTATCTTGACAGAGGAAGAGAGGAATCCAAGAAAAATGCATGTGGAGAATTAAACCCAAGTGTTTCGAATTCAGCACACCCCCTCTCTGTCCTCAGACTGCAGTCCACACGTGCAACTTTTCTGTTTGCACGTGTTTTATTAATCAGCATACTCCTTTTCTGTTTGGATTTATATCCCTCTAATGTTCTCCTTTAATTTCACATGAAAAAAAAATCTCCTGTATTTTTTTCAGTTAGTGGGAGAGCAGCAGAAATAGATAGATGTGCTGTTGCCACTGGACTGATGAAGGTGGCTGTCTTGGAACTGGGAGACAGGTCCTCAGAGGTGCACTCAGGCAACAGGACAGCCATCTCTCTGCTTCAGCCCTCTGCCTACAGGGATTAGGGAAATGGAGCTCTGGCTTTGAAGTTATTTGTGAGTTTAGCAACCTTCCAGTTACCTGCAGAGTTCTGGGTGCACAGCCACCCCTCATAAGAGCCCTGTTCTCTGAAGACCATTCATATGAGAACAAAGGTCTAGGATACTGCATTAGTTACCAGAAAACTAGGGGAATTTAGAGGGAAAAAAAATCCATGTTTTCTATTTCCCAGGTTTTTAAAAAGTAGCTCTTCCCCAACCCCGTTGCTAGCTTGTTGCAATATAAAAGCCCTGGTGCACCTGAATTTACTCCTGGCCTTACTAATGATTCATAATGTGATCTTGAGAAATGTGTTTAAGCTTTCTGAGTCTTAACCTCCTTGTCTCTAAAATGGGCAATTAAAACAATCTTCAAGAGCCCTGTAAGGTTAATGCCGATAAAATGACTGACTCCGCCCTTCTTCCTTAGTACGTAGTATCCAGCAAGCATTTGCCCCACCTTGTCTTGTTGATGAACAATATTATGAAGCCTGCAGTCATTCTCTCTGTACATCAGAGCTTAGTTCGAATGGAATCATGAAAATCTCTGATTCTGACCTCCTAAGGAAAAATGAAACCCAGAGGATGTGGTCATACAGGATGGCTCCCATGTGGGCCTAGAACCCAGGATGCTTCACTCTTGACTCCATGCTCTTCCTTTTATACCATGTGGCTGTGAATACATACTATGGGATGGGATTCAACCCTTCTAAGTAAATCCTCAGTCTGGTCTATATTGTTACTTGCCTGTTTCCACTAGAAGGAGTCACCCAGGCATTTAGTGAATGATAATCCTAGAAGTTGAGTCTGAGTACATCAGAGTTTGGCATTATTTGCAACATCCCAGGAATGAGCTATAAGACTCCATTGCTTTCTGGACTTTAGTGACCAGCTGATCTTCCCTTGGATCCTCCAATAAAGGGGAAAAAATACTTGTCTTATGTTGTTTTAGCAAGGGAGTTCAGCCAAGTGACAGGAAAGATTCCCTGGTCTGCATCTAAACATTAGTCAACAGAAGGAAAAGGCTCTTTTCCTTGGAGATTTTCAAGTTGAAAAAGTACAGCTGCTTGGATGGAGTTTCTCTCATCAGAATAGAAATATGCTAGGTGGTCTTCAAGACCTTTTTGAACCTACAGATTCTAAACCTTAGAGGAAGCCAGAATATGTGATCATACCAGGTGAGGAAAGTTAGGAGATATTCATCTTAAGAGATATCCTATTTGGCAGTCACATGTTACACTTGAGCAACAATTGTCTAGGCTAGAAATATAGAACCACACAATATTTATCATCATTGGGTCAATTTCTCCCCCTCTATCAAGTGAGGAGATTAAGGCTTAAAGAAAGGAAAGGACTTGCCAGCCACCACAGGGCTCATGAGGGGCTTGAACCCATGTCGTGTGTCTCTACCACAGCTGACTCTCAGCTGGCTAATGGAGAAAATGTGAGGAATTACCTGTCAAATTAGATTGAGCTCAGAGTAAATAGATGAGCACATTTATAACTCTAAATTAGACTTTCTATCAAATGGGACCAAACATATGGAAGGGGCTGCTGTCCTGCCTCAATTTAGCCAAGACTTGTCTTGTCTCAAAGCCAAGACTCAGCAGTACATGGATTCTGAGAAGTCCAGGGTCTGAATTGTTGTCTCTGATTACTGGAAGGACAGGTTAACTGAATGTCTGTGATCACTAACAGGTGATGGGCTTTGTGCCCACTCCAGAGATATTGTGGGAGACAAATTCTTTTAACAGCCTGTCCTCCCGGCATCAGGAGTCATTGAACAATCATGGATTGTTGTGTTTGGGATTTTTTTTTTTTTGGCTTTGTTTTTGGTTTTTGTGTGTGTGTGTGTGTGCTGCATGCACATGCGTCCAAGACTTACGGGTGGTTTAGGGGAAAGTGCTAGCAACAGTGTCAATGTCATTGTTAACTATATTTCATATTTGAGGTCTCATTGTTTTCAAATAAACAGTGTTTTCCATGACTGAGATATTTATTTTTGGGAAAGCAACGAGGTAAAAATTATGTTTCTCAGATGCACTGCTACTTTGGCGTTATTACTGTGTTCTCAGAAACTCGTTGTGCACCACTAGGAATTAGTAGTAGAAAAAAAAAAACAATAACAAAAAAAAAAAACAACTGGAAATGGATGTCTTCACATTAGGGGTGGAGTATTAACAACCAGAAAGAAAGTTTGGATATTACCTTTTAACTACTAGTTAACATCATGCTTGATCAACATTTGCTCCTAGTTATCACCATTAAATTAAGACCTTAATGGTAAACTGAGGTTACTGATGCATCATCACATTTAAGTAAAAATAATTTCATGTTTTCCCCAAAGAAAAATTAAGCCTCCCAATCTTAGGATCCAATTGTGCAGTAGAATTCAGAGACTTCTCATTCAATCTTGTATCCTATGCAGCTACAAATATTTTTTAAATGTTAGTAATAAACATTGGAATTTTGTCTTAAAGAGTTCAAAACCTTGGAACCCAGTTTTCTCACTACGTCTATAAAGGCCATTACAGACCCAAGGCTGTTTTGCAGTTTTCATATGTTGTTTGCTGAAGTCATTGTAATTTTTTTTGCCTGCTTTGCCTTTTTTTCTACAGGAGTTTTGAGTGTGAAATGAAAATTAAAGTTTGGTACATATATTTAAAAATGCACCTCTATTTTATATGATGCTTAGGGTTG